TCCTCCCTCAGTCCTCAGCACCCGCCTGGTCGGGCATTGGGTCTCACCAAGCTACAGAGCCCTAGGTGCGCTGTGTTAGGTCACCAAGACTTTAGTCTGGTGATACTGACCCCAGGGCCCCAAATCACCATGTCTGCAAGTCTGGAACCCAAAGGCCTCCGTTCCCCGGGGTGGTGCAGGGAAGCCGCAGGGAGTGCGTCAGCTGTGGAGAGCGTAGGGGTGGGAAGTGAAGGCTGTGGGGTCCCCCAGGGGGTCAGGTTCGTCCTCGAAGGCAGGCCCTCCACAGGAAGACCTGGTTGGGGTGGGATCGGACACGCGGCCCAGACCCAGGCACCTGTGGATGGACGGCCGGGCATGTGGCCATCGGCTGGGGGCCTCTGCAGGCCGCGCCACCAGAGTGGGCACTCAGGGTCCGCAAGGGTCTGGGGCGCCCCCAGAGAAGCCCGCCGCCCCAGGCCGGTGCGGAGTTGACTGGGTCCCCCCGGCCCCGTGTCTGTCAGCTCCCGCGCGGCCCCTGGGAAGGGACGCGGATCGGATGCGGGCTCCGGGCCCTGCAGGCAGTTGAGAGCGCGGTTCCCTTGGGTATCCGGGGTCCGGGGTCACTTTCGCGCCTCCGCACTATTCCCACGCCCGCGCGCACTCTCGTGGCCATCCGCGTTGCGAGAGTGTCGCGCCCGGAGGTCAGGGGCGTGGAGCCCGGGCCCCCGAGTCTCCCCTGCGTGCGGCGGGGCGCGGGGCGCGGGGCGCGGGGCGCAGGGCTGAGGCGGAGCACAATGGTTGAATGAATGAATGAACGAACGAATGAACGGCGCTGCAGAGCCCTCTCCAGGCGGAATGAAAGTGCAAACCCAGCGTTTCGGGCGGCAGAGTGGCGGGGGCCACCTGGCGCGGCCGCGCGGCCAGGGTCCGGTTTCGCTTCCTCCCAGCCCGGGGGCGGGGCCTGCGTGGCTGTCCCCGCCCCGGTCCGCCCCCGGCCAGCCCCCGGCGCCGCGCGGAACTCGCGGGTTCGGAGCCGCCCGCTGAGGTCAGAAGGAGGCGTCTGCGCTGATCGGGTCCGCCGCGCGCCAGAGCCAGAGTCGCAGCCGAGGGGAGCCGGGGCCGGAGCCCGAGCCCGAGCCGAGCCGGAGCCCGAGCGAGCGGCGGAGACCGTGCCCCCGCCTCGGCCCCGCGCCGCCGCGGCCAGGCCCGGCATGGAGGAGGAGTGCCGGGTGCTCTCCATACAGAGCCACGTCATCCGCGGCTACGTGGGCAACCGGGCGGCCACGTTCCCGCTGCAGGTACGCATCCGCCCGCAGCCCGGGCTTACGTATTACGCCTACCTGTTCCTTCTCTGTCTTGCAGGTTTTGGGATTTGAGATTGACGCGGTGAACTCTGTCCAGTTTTCAAACCACACAGGTAAGGCGTTGGCTCCAGCAGCTGGCATAGAGGAATTACGTCCCCCCAAATTCTCATGTTGCAGCCTTAACCCCAGCACCTCAGTGTGGGACTGGGTTTGGAGATGGAGCCCCTACAGAGGTCAGCAGGTTAAAAGAGGCCATCAGGGCTCTGGGTGGGCCCTGATCCAAGCTGCTTGGTGTCCTTGTAAGAAGAAGAGATGAGGACACAGACACACACAGAGGGACAGCCCCATGAGGAAACAGGGAGGCAATGCCGTCTGCAAGCCCAGGGCAGAGGCCTCAGGAACCAGCCCTGGTGACACCTGGACCTTGGACCCCCGTGCCCAGGACAGTAGGAGAATTGGAGCCGCCTGGCTGCAGTCCTTCCCGATGGCACCCTGTATTAGTCCGTTCTCACACTGCTAATTGTTGGGAAAAGGGCTTGTGGAATGCCTGTATAAACTGGCCATGAAAATATGGGACAATAAGTTGTGGAAAGCCACAAGAGGCCTCTGAGGAGGAAAGCCTCCTAATTGCCATCATGTTCGCATGCTCAGGGCGAGACCTGCTGTCTTATCTGTAAACACCGTGTTCAAGGAGAAAGACATTCCTTCGAAGCACTGGACTGTGGACAGACACACGAGCTCCTGGTTAAGCCCGCTCCCACCAGCTCCTGTCCGATAAGTTAAAGATACGCTGTTTGAGCACAAAGGAGATTCATTGAAACCGCTATTGCTGTAGATTACGCCTGTGACGCACTGCCTCCCTTTCACTGTTTCGCCCTGAATATCTGCTTCTCAGATCTAAGTGACTGTACTCAATAAATAGCGTGGAGACCAGAGCTCAGTGCCTTTTGCAGCCTCCATTTTGCCACTGGCCCCCTGGCTCCTACCTTTATGAACTCTTTTCTTTTTCTTTTTTTTTTTTTTTGGAGACGGAGTCTCACTCTGTTGCCCAGGCTGGAGTGCAGTGGCGCGATCTCCACTCACTGCAAGCTCCACCCCCTGGGTTCATGCCATTCTCCTGCCTTAGCCTCCCAAGTAGCTGGGACTACAGGCACCCGCAACCACGCCCGGCTAATTTTTTTGTATTTTTAGTAGGGACGGGGTTTCACAGTGTTCACCAGGTTGGTCTCGATCTCCTGACCTCACACACCACGCCCAGCTAATTTTTGTATTTTTTAGTAGAGATGAGGTTTTGCCACGTTGGCCAGGCTGGTCTCGAACTCCCGACCTCAGGTGATCTGCCTGCCTGAGCCTCCCAAACTGCTGGGATTACAGGCGTGAGCCACCGCACCCGGCCCCACCTTTATGAACTCTTAACCTGTCTCTTCTCATTCCTTTGTCACTACCGGACGTTGGATACACCATGGGTGGTGTTGAGGCTGGTCCCCAACACTAATAAAGACATACCTGAGACTGGGTCATTTGTAAAGGAAAAAGGTTTAATGGACTCACAGTTCAGCAGAGCTGGGGAGGCCTCAGGAAACTTACAGTTATGGCAGAAGGGGAAACAAACACCTCCTTCACATTGGCGGCAGGAAGGAGAAGTGCAGACTGAGGGGCCCAGGGTTTTAAAAGCCCCTTGAAACCATCAGCTTTTGTGAGAACTCAGTCACTATCATGAGAACAAGATGGGGGAACCACCCCCATGATTGAATGACCTCCTGCCAGGTCCCTCCCACAACATGTAGGGATTATGGGAACTGCAATTCAAGATGAGATTTGGGTGGGGACACAGCCAGGCCATGTCACCTCCCCAGGAAAGGAGCACATGTGCAGCAGTGGTGAGTCCCACCCTGCCTGGAAAGATATCAAAATCCGAGGGCAGAAAGGACCAGGAGGGACCATTGCTCACCTCCCTCCTCCTACCCCTTACCCCAAACCCCGCCCCAGCCTGGCAGAAGCCTCCTCAGGACACACCCTCCACCGGAGGGGCAGGCTGCTGTGTGAGGCACTGACCTCGCCCGCAGTGGATACCACCTGCCCCTCCTGACCCCAGTGACTGTTAACCCAGAGTCCATCAGGGGCTTGGTCTCTGGCAGACCCACCCCTCAGTGCGTACACTCTGGTGTCCCGGGCAGAGTACAGGGCAGGCGCCCCCAGGTGCACCCCCCAGATGCCGCACTGTGCCTGGAGCGTGGCTCCTGATGGCAGTCTCAGGACCTTTGCGCCACACGTCCTCCCGTGCGACGGCTGCTGGGGAAAGCCAAAGGCGTCCCTTCCAGCGGGAGCCAGCGACTGGTACGCAGGAGGGCCCTCAGGGGCAGGAGCCATGGAGCCCTCCTCTGGTGTGGGAATTCAGGGGATCTTAGCCACAGGGCATGGCGCGTGGGCGCAGAGCCGGCCGTGACCCACAAGTGCGTGATACTTGTACTTTGCTATTCTAGGAACCCATACATCAGTTTTCCTTATTTGCTGAAAAAGGCATGCATTAGAGGGGTGATTCATGTGGGAGGAGGCCGGGAGCCCCTCGATGTGAGGCGTTTCTCATGGGCGAATGTGGGGTATCCATGGTGGACCCCCACCCTGTGTGGATGGCTGCCCCCTGAGCAGTGCTTTGAGCTGGAGCTGTGGTCAGGTTCCGCAGTGCAGGAAGGGCTCCCAGGAGGCTGGTGGTCCCGCCTGCAGGAAGCCGACGCGTCTGTCCTCACACATTGATATGCCTGTCTGCCTGGGACGGACACTTCACCCTGGCTACCCATCGGGCCAAGGGCAGGTTGTATACACCTGGGCTGAGGCCTCTTTCTCATTCACATCTATCTCTTGCTCAGGAGTTGATCTAAGACAGGCTCTAATTGCACCTTAATAAGCTTGTTGGGGAGGAGTTGGGGGTGGGGACATAACAAGCCCTACCTGCCAGGGTATCCGGGTGACAGTGGCCGGTGGCCGAGCACCCCGGCCTGAATAGCTGGGGACTAATGCAGGAGACGCTGGGAAACAAGAGACTGTGACGTTGTGCGGAGGGAGTAGCCAGGGGCCTTCCGGACAGCAATGGGGGAGCAACGCAGCCGTGAGCTGGTGTGTCTCTCCCCACGCTCCTCCTGTACCTGGTCTGAGCCCCCATGGCTTCCTCTGCCTCTAGGCTATGCCCACTGGAAGGGCCAAGTGCTGAATTCAGATGAGCTCCAGGAGTTGTACGAAGGCCTGAGGCTGAACAACATGAATAAATATGACTACGTGCTCACAGGTAGGTGCCGGAGCAAGCTGCCGCAGGGGACTTTCTGAGGGTGACCTGGATTCTCCCCCTAAAGGTTATACGAGGGACAAGTCGTTCCTGGCCATGGTGGTGGACATTGTGCAGGAGCTGAAGCAGCAGAACCCCAGGCTGGTGTACGGTAGGCAGGGGCCCACCCTCGGGTCTGGCTGTTTTGCTGATAAGATGCCCTTGTGTCTCTGCAGTGTGTGATCCAGTCTTGGGTGACAAGTGGGACGGCGAAGGCTCGATGGTGAGTAGTTTCACGTGTGTGATTTAAAAGTGCAGCCTCTCCTCCTGTCTCCTTTGTTGGCCAGTACGTCCCGGAGGACCTCCTTCCCGTCTACAAAGAAAAAGTGGTGCCGCTTGCAGACATTATCACGCCCAACCAGTTTGAGGCCGAGTAAGTCATTTTATTTTATTTTACTTTATTTATCCCCACCCGCCTGTCCCCGCCTGTCTTCCAGGTTACTGAGTGGCCGGAAGATCCACAGCCAGGAGGAAGCCTTGCGGGTAAGGAGGCCCTCTGGGGCCTGTGCGGGGCAGCCGTGGCTGACGCTCCCTGTGCCACTGCTAGGTGATGGACATGCTGCACTCTATGGGCCCCGACACCGTGGTCATCACCAGCTCCGACCTGCCCTCCCCGCAGGGCAGCAACTACCTGATTGTGCTGGGGAGTCAGAGGAGGAGTAAGTGCCCCCATCGTGCACCGTGGCCGCCTTCTCAGTGACCTTGCCCATCTTCTCCCCCTAGGGAATCCCGCTGGCTCCGTGGTGATGGAACGCATCCGGATGGACATTCGCAAAGTGGACGCCGTCTTTGTGGGCACTGGGGACCTGTTTGCTGCCATGCTCCTGGCGTGGACACACAAGCACCCCAATAACCTCAAGGTCAGCCACACGCACCGCTCCCCTCCTCGCCCCCAGGGGCACAGCAAGTCTGTCCTCCCTGCAGGTGGCCTGTGAGAAGACCGTGTCTACCTTGCACCACGTTCTGCAGAGGACCATCCAGTGTGCAAAAGGTACGGCGGCCGGGCTGCATGGGCTGCGTGGGTGGGAACTCAGTGCTCTCTGCCTGCCCCGCAGCCCAGGCCGGGGAAGGAGTGAGGCCCAGCCCCATGCAGCTGGAGCTGCGGATGGTGCAGAGCAAAAGGGACATCGAGGACCCAGAGATCGTCGTCCAGGCCACGGTGCTGTGAGGGCCCCGCCGCTTGCCCGTGACACGCAGCGCGTTGGTGTCTCCGTGTTTGTCCCTGTGAAAACATGTAACGTCTGCCTTAGAGCCATGACCGAAACTTGATATTTTTTTCTTTCATGAGTGTCCGGCATCTGCTGGTCTTCATTGTGAAACGTGCCAGTCGTGCTTTGTGAAAAATAACAAAGTGGTCACAGAAATTTGTGATCTGAAAACCCGGCTCCCTTCCCCACAAGGCTCCTGGGCCTCCGGGAAGACGGGCCCCTGTTTGCCATCTCGGGGGTGTTCCCTGTGGGAGGGTGAGTGGGTGAGGCCGAGCCTGCTGCGTGTGGAGCCTCGAGTGGGCCCTGGCTGCCACTACCGTACAGAGGCCGTGTCGCGCTGGGCTGGGCCTGGGTGGCCTCTGTCTTTGCATCTCTGAGAAGGAGTCGGGTGGTAACGGTTGGGGTCAGGAAGAATTCTGCCAAGTATCTTTACTGTCATTCTGACCATAGCCTCTTTGTTCCCGCATTCGAACTTTTGGTTCTTACTTTGCTGCTCGTTTAGTCCCTGGGGATTTCAGATCTTAGGCTGTTGTTTCACCGTATGGGAGGGTTGATGTGAGCTTGCTTGGAGACACACGGTGCAGCATCAGGGACCTTCCCAGGCCCCAGCAAATTCAAGTCGGTCTGCAGACCTCTCAGCTACCCGCGGGACCTCTTGTAACCCATCGGCATCTTCCAGGAATCCGCCGAGTGACTTGAGGAAGATGCTAACGCAGTAAGGTCTGTGCTGGGCCAAGAGCAGCTTTGAAGCTCCAGAGAACCACCCCGTCAGGTTCCTTGTGGAAGCTCCCCTCATCCGTGGTGCAGCAGGCTGAGCACTGCGCGTTTGCCACGTGCTGCCCGTGACAGCACATTGAGCCACAGCATTTGTAGACAGGACAGAGGGGTGCCTGCCCCCTGCCCCTGCTGGCACATTTAACCCTTGTCCCCTGACCTCAGTTCTGTGCCCCACCAAATGCCCAGGGGCAAGAGGCCACCCTGGAAGCTGCCAATCTTCCAAGGTGGGTGTGGGGCACGGTGGGGGCGGGCAGCTCCCAGGCCCTTGGGCAGGCTGGGGTGACGGCAGAGGCCACAGCACCAGCTCTGACAAGTCCTATCATCCTCTGCTCAGCAGTGACCTCCCTGGCCCCACTTTGCCCAGAGTTTGGGGTCCCCCCAGGTATAGCTATAGGCGGCAGTGCCTGTCCCTGGCCTGCCTTGATTTCAGCCACACCCCTGCAGCCCTGCATCCCAGCTCTGGGGTGTGCAGAGGTTTGTGTCTCCAGGGAACCCACGGCTGGAGAGAAATAGGGAGATGCAGGAAGTGGGGGCCCATGGGGCCCCCAAGAAGCGGACTCTCCAAGGGGTACCCCCACCCCGCTACCTTCCCCACGGACGGGCCCCTCCTGGAGCCCATACCCTCCTGTGAGGCCATTCCAGTGTCTTCTAGAAAGACTCGCTTGCCAGGAGTGCGTTCTTTGTTGAAAAATGCCCTGAAGCGAAAAGATGCAGGTTTATATGGAACCCCCACCCCCTCCCCCACTCTCCCACTCTGTTCGTTCTGAATGTCTTCACGAGCGTGCATCAGGGCGCCTGGCTCCCCCACCTCAGCCAGTGAGTCAGACACGGGTTTCGCAGCCATGTTTCCTGGCTCCGAGGACACGGGTGGCAGGCCCGTTGCAGCCCAGAGCCACTGGTCCCTACAGGGCGCCGCCACACCAGCAGGAAGGAGGATGGCTGTGTCCGGAGCCTGGCGGGGAGGCGGCCTCCCCAGTATGTGAGTGCAGGGATCTGCCAGAACCACCTGGCCCTCTGTAGGGCGTTTAACTGGAAATACCCTCACTGCCAAGTGGAGACTGGGGCGTGTGCCACATTGCCAGCCACCAGGAAAGCTTTTCTTTTTCTTTTTTTTTTTTTTTTAAACACCAAGAGCACGTATAGCATGGGGGAAAGAACCTAAATGTCTCTCTGTCCTGTGAGCTGGTGAAAAACCCAGCATGAGAACGCAGTGTCAGGTGTGGGACTCCTTCTGCCCCTGCAGTGGGTGTTACGGGCGGTGTGCCCTGGCGAGCAAGCTTTGATTCTTGGTTCTTTGAGCTCGTTTCAGAGGCTGAGTCCCCACATCAGCTTTAGTTCTTGGACTTCCCTGTATTAAGCAAGAATTAGGAGAATGGCTGTCCCTGCAGGCGCCTCCCGTAAATCCTGAGCTCTCTGGCGCAATCTGAAACTTCTCTTCTGTTTTCTTTGGCTGTATCAGCCGAACCAGGAGAGGCCTGGGCTGCGACTAAGGAGAAAGAAATCGGGGGTTTCTGAGAGCAGATGGTGCCTTTGTGGGTGCAGGGCTTTTGTGGAAATTGTCAGCCTCTACGGGCAGAGTCCGGCATCCCCTCCCCAGACTGCCTGCTGTCAAACCACGGAGCAGCTGGAGCCTGCCCTGTCCACGGCCCGTTTCCACCCGGGCATGTTCGTCTCTCCTGACTTCGGCAGAGGCCCCTGGTGGCCTTCAGTTTCAGTTTCTCATCCAGGAAGGTAACCTTGGGCATTGGCAGTGGGTTTCCCTATGGCTTGGATCCAGATTAGAATTGATCTTTGTTTTCACTTTCCATAGTTAATAACATGCAAAATAATGAGAAGAATTTATTTTAAGGTGACAGCTATACTGGTCCAACATCGCCTGCTTATTGTCAGGGTACAGAAGTTTAATACTTTCTTAATCCAGTTTTTCAAACTTCTCCCTGTAGACCGTAAGGATGAATTCCACAATAGGATCCTTTTTAAAATCGATTTTAAATTGTTGCCTAGTCCTGCCAAGGTTATTATGTGCATCTGTTATTTTTCCAATACATGTAAACAGTTGCAGCATGATGCTTTGTTTAATGTCCTGTTCTTAAGCTCGTTAGAGCCAGTTTTGAAACGTTTGGTCTTACCGTGAACGGAGGCTGGCTTGGCTTAGCCACGCTGATGAGTAAGTGAGGGATGTCTCCATCTTGAGATCACCAGGCAAGAGAGTTGCCTGCACCAGGTAAGAGGCCAAAGCCCCTGGGGTAACAGTCCCCACCGCTACCCGAGGTAAAACAATAAAAGCTATGTGGTTGAGCTCAGGCCTCTCGTGCCTGGTGTCAGAGAAGGCAGAGCCCACAGTAGGTGCACGGTGCAAGGCCCTGGGAGGGCACTGGCCAGGGAAGGTGGTATAGATGGCCCTCAGATTGCGGGGCCCCGAGCAGCTCCCCACTCTGCCCGTCCACCTTCCCTGGCTCCAGCCTCATTCTCTCTTTAGTTTAACTATGCAAAGAGAGGAGGTTGAGAGTGTTCTGGCAGCTGGAGCTCTTTTCCTTGTCCTTCCTGCCCTCCGATGGGGCCACCTGTGTCGGGGCAGCAGTGTCCATGTTTATGGAGATCAGAGGTGTCCCCACTGTGTGGCTGGACTGTACTCTGCTGCCCGGGTAGCCAGGAGTCTCTCCCTCTCTCCCCTGCCGCCTGCCTGGTCTCATGGGCCTCCTTCACACACCCCTCCCTGTGGATCGCCTGCCTGGGCCCAGAGCAGGGGAACTGGAGTTTGTGAGTGAGCAGAGCAGGTTATGTGCAGACAGGGAAACGAGAACTTTGGACCTGGCTTTCTGAGTCCAGGTGAGAGCTGTGTGGCCCCCCGATGCCACTCTGCCCGCCGGAGGGATGTGCCTGCTGAGCCTTTTCCTTCCACGCCGCCTCTCACTGCCAGGCCAGCGGCTTCCGCTGAGACTCGCTGGAGAGGCGGCTCCCGTGTCCGTCCACCGAGCACTCAGATGGATGCTGATCACCAGGGCCGAGGGGGCTCCCAGAAGGACCCCAGGCCCTGGGGAGGGTGGCTGTGGGAGGCCAAGTCCACTGCCCGGAAGTCTTGTCAGCCCTAAGCCAGGGAAGCCTGGAGCGTGGCCTGGCGGGTCTGGGTGGACACCGTCCCCACTCCGGACTCCCAGCACAGGGGAGGATACCTGAGCCTGTATGGCCCTGTAGCCCTGGGCAGAGCTGGGCCTGTCGTGTGTTCCTGCCTGGCAGGTGCAGGTGCTGGCCATCTGCAGGTGGAAGGAGGTGGGAATCTTGGATTTTTTGTTTTTTTTTGTTTTTTTTTTTTTGAGGTGAAGTCTCGCTCTGACACCCAGGCTGGCGTGCAGTGGTGTGATCTCGGCTCACTGCAAACTCCGCTTCCTGGGTTCAAGTGGTTCTCCTGCCCCAGCCTCCCAAGTAGCTGGGATTACAGGCATGCGCCACCACGCTCAGCTGATTTTTGTATTTTTAGTAGAGATGGGGTTTCACCATGTTGGCCAAGCTGGTCTCAAACTCCTGACCTCAAGTGATCTGCCCGCCTCGGCCTCCCAGAGTGCTGGGATTACAGGCATGAGCCAGTGCACCCGGCGGAATCTTGGAATTTTTATAGACAGCACCTCAGTTTCTGACTCCAGCCGCACACCTCCTGCCTCTGCCAGCAGGGGTTGCCGCCAGACCAGAGCCAGGGCCAGGTCCCTGCGTCCATCCCCCCCGGTAGGATGGACGTGAGCCATCCTTCTAGGGGACTTTTTTCAGTGTGCGACTCGTCTCTGTTAGGTGGTAGGAGCCAGTTTGTGTGGCCTGTGCCACGCTCCACAGTGCGTGGCTGGGCTCTGTGTGTGGCCTGTGTCCCCTGTCCCTGCAGGACCCAGCAGGCATCGTGGCGTGACAGCTGTGTCCAAGCCACTGCCCGGGCATCCCATCACCCACCAGGGTGCACGGTCTCTCCTGCTGGGGGCTTTCTGTCGCATGTGTGTCTCCTGTCGACTCTGCAGTTTGTTCTCAGAGCAGAATGTTTCCTGTTCTCAGTGCACAAAGACACTGGTTTTCAATCGGCGTCTAAAACCACGTTCCTGCCTTTCATTGCAACACGGTGTGTTCATTTGTTTAAAACAGTTTAATGAGTAAGTTTAGATGACTGGTCAATATCTTAAAAATGTATATTAGTAAGAAGTTCTTCCTGGAATTTTTCTTTCGATTCTGGCAGAATAAACAGGTGTTTTTAGTTTTCCCACTGTCTGAGCCAAGCAGGACCCTGTCCCAGAGCAAGAGATGTCCCCTTCCATCTCTGACCCTTGCCTGGGACAAGCTTTGATGGGGGGCCCCAGCTTCAAGGCTGTGGTGGGAACAGCACCCCCAAATGCCAGCCTCTCCTTTCTTCCCATCCACCAGTATACTGCGGGGCCATTTCTGGTCTTTGTCCAACAGGAAACCCATTTCTGGTGGGATATGCCTTCCAGTGCCACAGGGCCACTCACCCCATGCATCTCTGTCCTGCCCGTCAGTGCTGGGACGGACAGCAAGGGCAAGCCCAGTGTCTGGCGGATAGGTGGGTGGGAACAGAGAGGGGAGAATGCCGTCCTAAGCTTCTGCTTGGGGATCCCCCACACGACCTGGGTACTGCCTGGGAAACCTGTCCTAAGTAAAACTATGGACCTCGCCTCGCCCACCGGCCTGCGAAGCCAGCATCTCCGTGAAGGTGGATGGAAGCGCCTTTGTCCTCATTTTGAGCTGCAAGCTGGGTCAGCGGCTCTGAAGCCCTCGAGTGACTTTCTAACCCAAGACCCAGCCCCTGGCAGGAGGAGGGTGGGTGCAGGGCTGGTGGGACAAAAAGAGGCCTCAGCAGGCCTGGAAGACCCTTCCAGTACATCCCACAGCGTGTCGAGCAGCTGGGAGAACCTGTGTCAAGCTCGAGCCGTCATAGGTCCCCATGAGGTGTCTGAAGCCCCTTCTTGGTGATGGGAGGCAGAGGTGCTGACGTTCTGGAGCATGGACGTGAGTCCTCAGCTGGCTCCGCGTGGGCCCTTGGAGGGTGCCAGGTGTGTGGTGACCTTCTGGATGCCTTTAACTTCATGGCTGCGTCATTCCTGATTTAGAACTTTAACCGGAGCTTCATCTAGTGATTGCAAAACTGGACCAATGGGAGGACGGCGGCGCAGCCCGCTCCCTCCGTGGAATGGAGCTCAGCTCTTCGGAGGCATCAAAGCACCTGTCGCCTCCGTGGTCCCCCTGCTGAGGGAGTGCGGCCTCTGCAAGGTTCGGGGGTGGCTTCGTTTGCCTGGAGTGGCCGGCCCTGCTTGTGCCATGTGGATGTTTGTGAGCCTCGGTCCTACAGCACTGTGTAGGCTGCATCTGTTTCGTGCTGGTCCTGTTGACTTGTATGATATCCACAAATAAATATTTTCATGGCGGTCGTGTTGAGGCATGATGGTTCCTTCCCATCCC